CATGACAGTACCGACCACATAAAATAAACATTTATAAACATTAGATAAAATAATCCTTATAAGGTGCCATTCTCAGGACAATGTGCATAAAAGGGTCTAAATATATCTCTTGTAATTGGTACACATTTTATCAATGAAGAACTAAAAGACAGTTCTTAATTTGTCTGACAAGCATTAAATTACAAATTGTTTTGGTGAAAACATCATGAAGCCAAGGAGTACAGCCAAGCCATGATTTATATCAAAGGAACACAGTACTCCCTCTAGTTGAAGAATGAGATGGAAATTTTCAGATGTTGGGCCAGGCACAGTGGCTCACGCCTGTAATCCCAGCACTTTGGGAGGCCAAGGCGGGTGGATGACCTGAGGTCAGGAGTTCGAGACCAGCCTGGCCAACATGACAAAACCCCTTCTCTACTAAAAATATAAAAATTAGCTGGGCATGGGGGTGAGCACCTGTAGTTCCAGCTACTCGGGAGGCTGAGGCAGAAGAATCACTTGAACCCAGGAGGCGGAGGTTGCAGTGAGCTGAGATCACACCACTGCACTCCAGCCTGGGTGACACAGTGAGACTCCGTCTCAAAAAAAAAAGAGAAATTTTCTTATGGTATCAGAGGCTGTATTCCCACAATAAGTCGATGCTTTGGAGATTTAAGGGGAGTAGGCAAGATGGGTTTCTCAGTCTTAGATGTGAAGAAAACTTTGTCTCAGGATTGGGACAGTTGTTACAAAGTTAGACTTCTGGAAGAAAGGAGAGTTCATGTTGAAAGAGTAAGAAAGACTGGTTCATCCAGTCTCTTGGGAACAGAGAATCTGCAGGATTTTTTTTCTTTCTGTGCAAAACAATGTCCCACAGGGACATAATGTACTCAGGGTTTCAAATAACAAGAAGAAATGTGCCTATTGAGCAGATGTGGGAAGCTATAAATATTTCATCTGCTGTTGTCCCTCAGGCACCCCTGGGTTGAATGGAATATCATTGTTTCTTTTGAAGTCCTAAGTCTAGCTCAGAGACAGATGCTTGACTCTTTCCTGCTGCCTAGTCTGCTGAGCAGAGCTTCAGTCTCCACCATCAATCATCCAGTGAGGAATTTGCACTTACACAAGGAACTCTTCCTCGGAGAGATCCCCTCCTGGTGAGTTGGAGAGCCCAGTGGGAACTGCAGGATTCTCCATAAACTGTAAATTCTCCCTTTGCAGAACCCACCTGCAGTTCACCAGCCCCAGACCAAGAGCACCTTCTCTATGCCTCTCTGAAATGTCCATCCACTCCAGAGAACCAGCCCCTGACACCCACCCCCTTGCCCTGCCTGCACCGATTGTGCAAGGAGGGAAGGTCAACAGAGCCAAGTCCATTGAGGGATATCAAGAGAAGCCAGAGTAAACCCGTAAGTACTGTGGGAAAGTTTTGTGGAGGGAACCCTAATCTTACTTTGCAATTGGACTTTCCAGTTGATCTGCGCCATCTTGTCTGCTCGTGGCTGACAAAGAGAAGGGAAGATGGAGCCACCATCTTGAAAACTTCTAGTCCTTAGTTCCTGCCGGCATTCACCCGTGCAAGCTCCCAGCTTGTTTGTGTCTGCAGCTCGCCTTTACAGGATGCTCTTTGTTAGAAAATGATTTGGGGCTGCTTTTCATTAAAAAGAAAAGCCTCACTGAGGACTCCCATAACCTTACTATCTGCGTAAGTGATTTTTTCTTAACTCCTATATCACTATATTGTTAAAATGTAGATTCTGAATCCGTAGGTCTGACCAGGGATTCTGCATTTAAAGAAACTCTTGTTGATCTTGTTGGTTCATGGACAACACTTTGAGAAGCCAGGCTATAGAGGGTACAAGTATTATGGAACTAACACTACATTTCCAGATCCCGATGGTAGCAAAGAAAAGGATGGAAGAATTTCAGATGCCCCAGAAAAAGACAGCAAGAAAAAGGCAATCTTTTGTTAATTGATTCCTTCACTTAAATTGACTGTTGCTTTTTTCTCTCTTGTGGCAGTTATTTTATCCCCATGGAAACAGGAAATCAAACACATGCCCAAGAATTTCTCCTCCTGGGATTTTCAGCAACGTCAGAGATTCAGTTCATTCTCTTTGGGCTGTTCCTCTCCATGTACCTAGTCACTTTCACCGGGAACCTGCTCATCATCCTGGCCATATGCTCAGACTCCCACCTCCACACCCCCATGTACTTCTTCCTCTCCAACCTGTCTTTTGCTGACCTCTGTTTTACCTCCACGACTGTCCCAAAGATGTTACTGAATATACTGACACAGAACAAATTCATAACATATGCAGGCTGTCTCAGTCAGATTTTTTTTTTCACTTCATTTGGATGCCTGGACAATTTACTCTTGACCGTGATGGCCTATGACCGCTTCGTGGCCGTCTGTCACCCCCTGCACTATACGGTCATCATGAACCCCCAGCTCTGTGGACTGCTGGTTCTGGGGTCCTGGTGCATCAGTGTCATGGGTTCCCTGCTCGAGACCTTGACTGTTTTGAGGCTGTCCTTCTGCACCGAAATGGAAATTCCACACTTTTTTTGTGATCTACTTGAAGTCCTGAAGCTCGCCTGTTCTGACACCTTCATTAATAACGTGGTGATATACTTTGCAACTGGCGTCCTGGGTGTGATTTCCTTCACTGGAATATTTTTCTCTTACTATAAAATTGTTTTCTCTATACTGAGGATTTCCTCAGCTGGGAGAAAGCACAAAGCGTTTTCCACCTGTGGTTCCCACCTCTCAGTGGTCACCTTGTTCTATGGCACGGGCTTTGGGGTCTATCTCAGTTCTGCAGCCACACCATCTTCTAGGACAAGTCTGGTGGCCTCAGTGATGTACACCATGGTCACCCCCATGCTGAACCCCTTCATCTACAGCCTGAGGAACACGGACATGAAGAGGGCCCTGGGGAGACTCCTCAGTAGGGCAACATTTTTTAATGGTGACATCACTGCAGGACTTTCATAAGTAGCAAGGCTTGGACCATTGGGAGGCACTTTTGGTGGTTCTTGAATGTATCCAAACATCAATGTATTCTCTTTTAGTTCTGGAATTACCATATCTTATCGTGTCTTTGATACAGGAGCTAGAAAGAAATTATTTAGGTAGATAGGGAGGGCCACAGAGTCCTTGGCAAGGTTTCCCCGTTAACAAAAAGCAGCCCTCAAAATCATTTCTTTTCTAACAAAGAACAGCCTGAAAAATCGAGCTGCAGACATAGATAAGCAAGCTGGAAGCTTGCATGAGTGAATGCCGGCTGCTGCGCCAATAGAAAAGGGCTAGCTGGGGACCAGTCATGTTCAACATGGAGGCTCCCTCTTCCTTTTCTTTGTCAACCATGTGTACAGCAAAGGAACAGGCAACATGGGGCTGCCCAGGTAAAGAACCCATCTGTATAATAAAAGATTAGGGTGGGGCAGCCAGCTTCTCCACATGCTATGCAAATGGCACACCTGATCCAACCAATCTTTTATGGCCTATGTAAATCAGACAACACCTCCTCAAGCTAGTTTATAAAACCCTGTGCATTTCACCATGGAACTGGCAACCCATTTTCTCTGGGACCCCTCTCTGCACATAGAGCTCTTCTCTTTCTCTCACCTATTAAACTTCTGCTCTTAACCTCACTCTGGTGTGTCCGCATCCCAGTCTTCTTCCA